GCTGGCTGTTTTCTATTTGAGCTTCAGAATAAGTCTGCAGGACAGTCAGAGTGGGGTCAATATTCCATTTTGCAGTGGTAGAAGTTGCAGCTCAGAGAATAAAGTGACTTGCCTGAGGACACACAGTTAAAAAGTGGAGGAGTTGGCCAGACATGGTGGCTTACGCCTCTAATTCCAGCACTTTGGGAGGCTGAGGTGGGCAGATCACCTGAGGTAAGGAGGTCAAGACCAGCCTGGCCAACATGGTGAAACACAGTCTCTACTAAAAATACAAAAATCAGCCAGGCGTGGTGGCACACGCCTATAGTTCCAGCTACTTGGGAGGCTGAGGCAGGAGAATTGCTTGAACCCAGGTGCGGAGGTTGCAGTGAGCAGAGATTGCATCAGTGCACTCCAGCCCGGGCAACAGAGCAAGATTCGGTCAAAAAAAAAAAAAAAAAGTGGAAGAGTCAGGGGCAGAGCTGTATGCAGGCTTCTGAGTCAAAGTCAGCCACCTCTCCATTCTGTTCCAAGCATTAGGGAGGTATCCTAGGTTAATGGCAGTCACCCTGCTCCAGGCTTTGTTACCAGAGAAAAATAAAAAGATGCTAAGAAAAAAAAAAAAAATTCCACCCCCTGGGTGGCAATCCTGGAGAGGACAGATTTCCCTTTTTGGACTGTTTCATTGCTGTAATAACTTAGGAGCAGAGAAAAAAATGTTGCCCCGTTGCCTGTTCAGGCATGATCAAATTGCCACACTTCCTGTCAGGAACTCCCGCCCTCCTTCCAGTGGACTCTGCCTCCTCACTCACGGAAATGCCTTGGCAGAGTCTGGGGTCCCTGGACTGAGCCATCAGCTGGGTCACTGAGACCCATGGCAAGGAAACAAAATAGGAATTCCAAGGAACTGGGCCTAGTTCCCCTCACAGATGACACCAGCCACGCCGGGCCTCCAGGGCCAGGGAGGGCACTGCTGGAGTGTGACCACCTGAGGAGTGGGGTGCCAGGTGGAAGGAGAAGAAAGGTAACTACGGACAGCTTTTCTGCATGGCTGGCGGGCTGTGGGGAAGGCAGGCCTGGGTGGCAGCCGTGTGACAGTGCTCAGCCCCAGCCTGGCAGCGTGTAGCTGGGGGATCTGGGGCTTTGAGGCAGGGAGGCCTCAGTTTGAGTTGCACTTCTCCATCTGTGTGACTTTGGCATGCTCTCTCCAAGCCCCAGCTGACTGGGCCAACAGCGTCTCTGGTAGACTGGGTGTGTACATGGAATGAGGCTATGGTGGCAGGCTGCCCTGCCCCGCACTTGCATGGTGGTGTCCCTCTTCTCACCCTCCCCAGGGCATGGCACGGGCAGCAGCACCGTCGGTCAGTGGGCACCCTCTGCCCGTGCAGTGAGTGGGGAGCGGGTGGAGGGCACAGGCGGGCCACACAGGCAGGGGGCTCCGGGGAGCACAGCTGAGGCAGGAGAAGATGGCCCCCACCTGCCCTTCACCAGCCTCTGGCAGGGGCACTTCACACCAGGTGCTCCCAATCTGATGGGGTGCAGACCAGGGAGGAGTTTGTGTCCTCTAAGGTCATCGGGGCTGGGAGCAAAGAAGGCACAGAGCACAGAAACGATGCCCAGCACAGCCCAGGGGCTCAGAAGAAGTGGTATCTGTGCCGAGACTCAGAGGATAGGTTTAAAGAGAAAGAGTGATAGAGAACAGGCGTTTCATCTGAAATGTGATTCTGTTCCATCAGGGATCCCCATTCAGCTCAAGCTCCTCTCACTGCAGAAAAATATTCTGGTACTACATTTCAATTGGCAGCACCCATCCCCAAGGCTTATAAATGTTCCCTCTTGCCCCCGCATGTGATCAGCAGCCTCTACGGAGCACCTCCTCTGCAGCAGGCTCCTCAACAACATATGTGGCCAGTGCTGCTATTAAGATCCCATTTCACAGGTGGGCAAGCTGAGCCCCAGAAAAGTCAAGTCACTTGCTCAGACTCCTACAGCTGAGGGGACTGGCCCTGGAGGTAAAGCTGATATCACTTGGCTCAAAGCCCCAAAGCTCTATCTCGTGGCTGGTGGCACTAGAGGAGACAAACGAGACTGGCAGAGCAGGTAAGTGGCCATCAAGAGACCCGCATTCCCTTCCAGACGGGATTTGACTGATATGGGTCCCTGAACCATGGATCCATATGTCTTCTTCACTGTTGCACCCCCACAGCTTTGTCAGGGCCTGGCGCCTACAACACACACACACACACACACACACACACACACACTCACAAATATGTCAAATGATGGCAAAGAAGGTGCCTTCCGGAGCACCTGGCCCCTGTCCACTTGGCCTGTATTCCCTGACCAGCTGAGGACAGCCATCCCTCCTGCCCTGGCTCATGCCAGCTTGTCAGCCTTTGCCAGGGATCCAGGTGTTTCTGCCCTATGGCCCTGTACTGGTGGTGGCTGTCCTTAGATGGGGCTGCAGGGCAGGACAACACCAAGGCAGGCGCCCTGTTCTCTGTGCCAAACCTTGCATCTCTACGTCTGCAGGTCCTTGTCCTGAGGCTTGGACCAGCCCCTGTAGTTTGACGCCTCAGACTGGAACAGTATGTGCATGTAAGCGTGTGTGCACATCTGTCTGGCTGTCGGCAGTCTCAGGCCCTTGGACAACGGCACTCAGGTGACGGGTCAGCAGGGGACAGTGCAGTGGTGACTAGAGGGGCACTGCAGCCAGGCCACCTGGACTTCAGTCCCCATCCTAGACAGCACCAGCCACGCTCCCTGCCCCTCTTTCCTCACCTGTAATACAGGACATAACAGCACTGATCTAAGGACTCAGAGACAATGCGCAGAAAAGTGCTTAGAATCACGCCTGGCTGATAGCGCTTGGAGTCTGGCTTTGCTTTTTTCTGTCTGGGTCGGACACTCGCCAACTTCGCTGAAAGGATCGTGTGGAGCTGCCCAGAGCAGCTGCTGAAAACTGCGTTTCAGGAATCCTCACGCAACCCGGAAGGAACGCAAGGGCGTGGCCGCTAAACCTGAGGGCGCCCGGCCTGCGCACGCGGACCTGGACTGGAACCCTACTTGCAGGTCCCCAACTTGCGTCTCTTCTCTCTGTCTCTGCCGGCTCTGACGTGGTTTCCTCTCCCCTCAGGACTGGTCCTGCTCGCTCCTCGTGGCCTCCCTCGCGGGCGCCTTCGGCTCCTCCTTCCTCTACGGCTACAACCTGTCGGTGGTGAATGCCCCCACCCCGGTGAGTGCGCGCCAAGGCCCGGCAGAGGGCGCACATCTTCATCAAATCTTTCCTTTCTTTCCAGGAAGCACACTTTGCTGGCCAATAATGGGTTTGCAATTTCTGCTGCATTGCTGATGGCCTGCTCGCTCCAGGCAGGAGCCTTTGAAATGCTCATCGTGGGACGCTTCATCATGGGCATAGATGGAGGTGAGAGTTCACCATGACGGGGAGGGAACAGTTCTCTAACTGCTGCTATGCTTTCTCTCTACAGGCGTCGCCCTCAGTGTGCTCCCCATGTACCTTAGTGAGATCTCACCCAAGGAGATCCGTGGCTCTCTGGGGCAGGTGACTGCCATCTTTATCTGCATTGGCGTGTTCACTGGGCAGCTTCTGGGCCTGCCCGAGCTGCTGGGAAAGGTGAGTGTGGCTCCCTGGTCAACCGCATCTGCACTGCACTCAGCAGCATCTCCTTCTCCCACAGGAGAGTACCTGGCCATACCTGTTTGGAGTGATTGTGGTCCCTGCCGTTGTCCAGCTGCTGAGCCTTCCCTTTCTCCCGGACAGCCCACGCTACCTGCTCTTGGAGAAGCACAACGAGGCAAGAGCTGTGAAAGGTGAGGGCCCTTCCCTTTCCTGCACAGCTCCATGCTGAAAGTCCATGTGTGCCTCTGTTTGCAGCCTTCCAAACGTTCTTGGGTAAAGCAGACGTTTCCCAAGAGGTAGAGGAGGTCCTGGCTGAGAGCCGCGTGCAGAGGAGCATCCGCCTGGTGTCCGTGCTGGAGCTGCTGAGAGCTCCCTACGTCCGCTGGCAGGTGGTCACCGTGATTGTCACCATGGCCTGCTACCAGCTCTGTGGCCTCAATGCAGTGAGTCCTGGGGCCCGGTGGGCATCCTTGCAATTCTCTCTGCTCATTCTTTCCTGAATTACAGATTTGGTTCTATACCAACAGCATCTTTGGAAAAGCTGGGATCCCTCCGGCAAAGATCCCATACGTCACCTTGAGTACAGGGGGCATCGAGACTTTGGCTGCCGTCTTCTCTGTAAGTCAACTGAGGGTTACTCCTGAGAATGCTAGCTCTCTCTCTCTCTTTTACCCTGGACTAGGGTTTGGTCATTGAGCACCTGGGACGGAGACCCCTCCTCATTGGTGGCTTTGGGCTCATGGGCCTCTTCTTTGGGACCCTCACCATCACGCTGACCCTGCAGGTGAGACGATGTTCTTGTCACATTTGAGGGAGTCCTCACCTGACCACTCCCTGTTCTCTCCCAGGACCACGCCCCCTGGGTCCCCTACCTGAGTATCGTGGGCATTCTGGCCATCATCGCCTCTTTCTGCAGTGGGCCAGGTAAGGCACCCCACCCTCCCCACTGCCCCGCCAGCTTAGCCTTCTCTGTTTTTTTTTTCCTAAGCCCTCCCAAGACTTTTTGCAATGATCCTGATTCTGTTCCAAGTGTTTGCAACTGTGGCTTTCTTTTGACTGTAGAACATGCTGCATTTCCAGGGCTTTAAATGCTGGGCTCCCCATCAGTGTCTATGGGACTCCCTGGAGGGAAGGCCACCTGCACCTCCCAATCCCAGATCACCTGTCAGCCCCTGCCCTCCGCTTCCTCAATCCATCTTCAACCCCCTGTGTTGACCCAGCACCTGGGCCTCGCTGGCTAGCAATGACTTTAGCCACAAGATGGACCAGGGTTTAGAAGCTTCATTTAAACTCACATTGAGAGTGTACAGTTTAAAGCCTCAGGGAACTTACCTGTCTAAGAAAAGCTGCCACTTAGACCATGAGACCATCTTGCATCTTCCTAAGTGGACAGGGAAGAGCAAGTCCCCAGGGGAGCCACCCGGGAAAGTGTGGCAGGAAGATGCTCAGAGCTGAATGGCAGAGAGACTCATGGGCCTGCTCTCCATGATTAAAGAAGAGGGATGGATCTCCCAGGAGAGGGCCAGGAGGCCGCCTGAGGCAGCTTCTGTGAGGAACAGGTCGATGTAAGAAGACTTGACAAGGAGTTGAAATTAGGTGAAAGCAAAGAAAGAAAACAAGAGAGGCAGTTTCCTGCTGCATATTTTATTTGTGTGCATAACCCCAAGGCAGTGGCAGGGAAGTCTAATAAATGAGGCAAAATAAAAGAGCTTCACCTTTTAAAAAAAGAAGATCGTTGCCAAAATGTGTCAATTCCAGTTTTAAAAATCACATGAAGCCCTGACTCTGTGCCTGGCACCAAGTTAAGTCCTCTATGGGGAGTTTGTGTTTAAATGGAGTGGACAGATGCAAACAAGATGGAGCGGTAAGGCCACTGCCATTATCAAGGTGCGAATTAAGGTCTGAGCACCCCAGAAGATGGAGCGGTCCTGATGGAAGATGCCTCAGCACATACCTTGCTTGGAAAAAGGACCCCTCTGGAAAGACTGCAGGGGCGTATCAGCATTTGACAGAACCTATGTGGTCGTCTCTGCCTGCCCTGCCTGCCCTCCCTCTCTATCCCGCATTCTCCCTGCACTGCAGCCATCTGGAGCCACAGGCAGCTGCCCCCTGCCCCACACGCACAAACACACACACACACACACATACACACATAAATACACACACACACACACGCTTCATGGTCTCAGCCTTTGCATGTGCTATTTCCCCTCTTGCAACAACCACCCTTATTCATCCATTTGAGGTGTGGCTTCTCATCTTCAAAAAGTCAGCTCATACTGCATCTTGAGACTTTCTTAGAAACAGCCCGCCCCTCTGGGCTCCCACAGCCCCCTAGATTAACTCCTAGTGTATCCCCACCCCCACCCCATTACAATGGCCATGGTTGGTCAGTCCTCCTAACATCAGGGACTGCTTCAAAGACAAGAACCTTGTTTCTATCACCTGTATCCAAACACACAGCCTGACAGTGGGTCAGCACTCAATAAATGCTTGTATTTTTCATGAATTCATTCAAAACATACTCATTAAGTTCCTACTGTGTGGTGTGTGGTGTTTTCTACCACCACAGCTCACACCAAATGTGTGTGTGTATTTTGACACCAAACACATGTTTTCCACACCACCTCTTCAATTTGTCTCCACCAACAACTGGGTGTCCAACAATTCAGCTCAATTCTGACACTGCCTCCCCAGAGTGTCAGAAAGAGTTAAAGGGTTCAATCCCACAAGACTGCCCTCACTTCAGACACCAACCAAAAACAGAGTCCCAGGGAGCCGGCACTTCTGCTCTGCTGACTACAAATTCAGGGGTTCCCAAGGCTACCCTCAGGTTTGATAATTATTTGCTAGCATGACTCCCAGAACTCAGGAAAGTGCCCTACTTACAATTACAGCTTTATTATAGAGGCTGCAACTCAGAAACAGCCAAGTGGAAGAGAGGCATACAGAAGGTATGGGGGTGCATCACGGGGCATGGAGCTTTCATGCCCTCTGTGGATACACCAGCCTCCCAGCACTTCAGTGCGTTTACCAACTGGGAAACACCTCAACCCCATCATTTAGACGTTTCTATGGAGGCTCCATTATATAGGCATGATTGATTCCATCACTGGCCACTGGTGACTGAACTCAGCCTGCAGCCCCTCTCCCTTCCTTAGAGGCTGGAAGATGGAGCTGAAGGTTCCAACCCTCCAAGCATGGCCAGCGCTGCCTTGAAACCATCTAATGACCCACCTGAGTCACCACATTAGGGGTTCATTATAAATGACAAAAGCCACTCTTGTTACTCCAGAAATCCCAAGGCTTTTAAGAAATCTGGGCCAAAAACTAGGGACAAAAATCAAATATATATATATTGCAATTTTATATATATATATATGTGTGTGTGTGTTATGCCACAGTGCCAGCCCTGGGCTGGGAGTTGAAGATAAAAGGATGAGCAAGACAGTGTCTCTACCCCCACAGAGGAAGAGGAGAGGGACAGGGCACAGTTGAGAATGACCACTATAGACATTCTATAGGAGGAAGGGGGCTGGCACTCTCAACTGCATTGGCTGCTGGCCCCGGCTGACCCCGAGGAGGAAACCCTCCTGCAAACAGTGTTGAGAATCCCAGCCAGGCTCTTAGGATTGCACACAGCAGGTGTGCCCCAACAGGAGCCTGGTGAGATCCAGAAGGGGTAAAGGCTGTGTCCAGCAGACCCAGAAGAGCCTGGGACAGGAAGATGGCAGGAGCATCAGATAACATAAAGAGTCAAAGCCACCCACTTGTATGACATTATCTCAATGCCAGGCCTGCACCTGCAACATCTGGAAAGAAGAAACCATGAAACATCCTGGCCCTGCCCTGCAAGTGAAAGGGCTCAGTCCTTTAACTCCTCCTATGCTGGAGGAGCCCACAGAAGAGACAGACCTGGGAATGAATAAGTATTGCTTACTGGATTTACAGGAGGCAGGAGAGGGAAAAAAGAAGGAACCCATGTGTGTCAAATGCCTGGGATTCGTCCAAACATTGTTCATACATGATCCCTTTCAATTCTCTCATGCCAGCAAGGTTGAATCCATGATCTCAAAAGAGGCAAGGTGGAGTCCAGACTCAACCCTAGATATGTCTGCCTCTGAATCTCCTGCCAGGGGGGCAGGCACTACCCCAAGTTGGGTGGGAGGGCTCTGTGCACCAGCCTGCACTGCCCCAAGAGGGAGCTCAGCCAGCAGACAGCAAGGTCTCCCTGCCTGGGATGGGGTGCTTAGGCAGGTACGGGCACATTCTTACTTGTTGAATGAATAAACAAGTGAATGAACAAATAATAGATGAAAGAAAGAACCCTATCCGTGGCCTTGGCCTCACCCCAATTACCTTAAGTATCCCAGCACTTTAGGGGGAGTCGAATCAGATGTCTCCTTTCCCCTCAAAAGTTAGGGAATTGTGTGCAAAGCAGAATGACAAATTGCTTTCTAATCCTCCGGACCAAGCAGAAAGTATTGCATAGAAGGAATAAATATATGCACATTAAAATAACTATAGCTATAAGTTAAGAGACATAATGACACCAACTTGGCATATAGTCATAATTTTTGAAAAACTGTTTAATGAAAATTAAATGGAAATGTCTCACAAATCTAGACTTAAAACTAAATAGTAGCCATTGCTCAGGACACATCAATGTCTCTAAAATGAATTCGTACAGAAGGTGAGAATTAACTCCAGCATTGGTGCTAGTCCCTGTCTAGAAACAAAGACTCAGACTCCACACCCATTACCACACAGGCTTTTAGGGAAGGGACTTAAAAGATGAGCTATCTAAAACTACCCTGTGAACTCTAAACTATTATATAAATGTGAAATTTCATCCAGGTCCAGCAGGAATCAGGGAATCAGGAGATACAGTCAAGAGGGTTTTATTTGTTTGTTTGCTTGTTTGTTTGTTTGTTTTAGAGATAGGGTCTCGCTCTGTCACCCAGGCTGAAGTGCAGTGGTGTGATCATGACTCACTGCAGCCTCCACCTCCTGGACTCAGGCTATCCTCCCACCTCAGCCTCCTGAGTAGCTGGGACAAGTGCATGCCACCATACCTGGCTACTTTTTAAATTTTTTTGTGGGGATAGAGTCTTGCTATGTTTCCCAACCTGGTCTGGAACTCCTGGGCTCAAGTTATCCTCCCACCTTGGCCTCCCAAAGTGCTGAGATTACAAGCATGCACTGCCAGGATTTTAAAAGCAGTTCTGTGAATGGACTATTTATAGCCCTGTGGGTAGGGATAGGGAACCAGAGAGAGATGGAGGCCCCTTGGGACGAACAACAGTGGGAAGCTTCAACCACCTCAGGGGTAAACTAATTTTCATTAAATTTCTCCATAACAGAAGAATATAAACACTAAGAAGTAAGATTTCATCAGGTAGGGCTAAGCTTTTGCAGCTCTGCAAACCATTGTGATATTTAAGACTTCTTGCCACCTCCCAAGAACCAGTTCTCACCCCTGTCGACAAAGCATGGCAGAGATTCATTTCCGCTTTTATCAAAAACTATTTTGAGATTCTGAGAACCAAACAGGCAAATTCAACAATGTGATGTGCTCTTGCCTATGGCTTTGTTTGGTGCCCCATGTCAGACCCCACACTCTGATGTCCTTTTACAGGGCAATGCCCAGTGCCAATGGAGGTTAAGTCAATAACATTGTAATTAGTCCTTCAGCCCTGGGAGCACAAAGAGGAATAAGAAATGTCCCAATCAGGAGCTTGGAGTTCAGTTTCCAAGTAAAGAAGAGGAAGAAGTAGTCATTGGCTTTGTCACTGGGGGGAAAAGGGGAGGTGGATAGAGGAAGTTGAGACTCAGAGCGGTTAAGAGCTTTACCTGGATTACACAGCAGTGAACCACAATTCCACTTCCTATCAGTTTGACTCCAGAGCCAGAGTTCTTAAGGTCTACAATAGGCAACTAAGCTAAAGGCAGGTCCCAGGTACTAAGGGAGCACAGAGGAGATGTGTGTCTGGGTGAATGGATGTCAGGTTACCTAGAGGAGGTACAACTTAGACTGATTTCTAAATATCGAGTCAGAGCAAGCAGAGCCACCAAGTATGGGTTCTCAGGGTGTGCACTGCACAAGAAGACATTTCTAAAGACACAGCATCCCATCTGAGACAGACGCTAACCTATGGCCATTTCTAAAGACACAGCATCCCATCTTAGACAGAGAGTAACCTATGGCCATTTCTAAAGACACAGCATCCCATCTTAGACAGAGAGTAACCTATGGCCATTTCTAAAGACACAGCATCCCATCTTAGACAGAGAGTAACCTATGGCCATTTCTAAAGACACAGCATCCCATCTTAGACAGATGCTAACCTATGGCCATTTCTAAAGACACAGCATCCCATCTTAGACACTAACCTATGGCCATTTCTAAAGACACAGCATCCCATCTTAGACAGAGAGTAACCTATGGCCATTTCTAAAGACACAGCATCCCATCTTAGACAGACGCTAACCTATGGCCATTTCTAAAGACACAGCATCCCATCTTAGACAGACGCTAACCTATGGCCATTTCTAAAGACACAGCATCCCATCTTAGACAGACGCTAACCTATGGCCATTTCTAAAGACACAGCATCCCATCTTAGACAGACGCTAACCTATGGCCATTTCTAAAGACACAGCGTCCCACATTAGACAGACACTAACTTATGGCCATTTCTAAAGACACAGCGTCCCACATTAGACAGACACTAACTTATGGCCATTTCTAAAGACACAGCATCCCACCTTAGACACTAACCTGTGAGAACATGGGTGCCGATGTGGGGATGTGAGGTCTCCCAGCCAGGTTCTGACACAACAGGACTGCACCATCTCCTACATCAACTCACAAGCAAAACAGTCATGCACACAGCTGGGATTACACAACATCCACATATACTGATTCACACACATGCACATACACACATGTGCACTCCGTTCTCCAGATGGCCTCTGAGCTTCCTTTCTAGCCCACTCTCAGAGGCCTGATTCTCATCCTCTGCGCGGTTCCAAAACTGGCATGGTGCTCCACTTTGTGGGAAGGGCACAGAGCTTAGGTGTACACTGGCTCACGGGTGGGGTAAGCAGACAGCTGTGGGGGTACACATGTGCATCTGCAGGGCTGCTGCCATCAGAGAGGGCATCTGGAGAACTCCCCTGGCAAGGCTGGGCCTGGCCACAGGGTGTGATCATTCTGTTTATTCAATAATGTACTAACTTGTAAAATATTTTATTTGAGAAAGGGGCATTTTTTTTTAATAGCAAAAGTGCCATTTGAGCTAGAAGTGGACCTGGAGGTAGCCAGCTAAAGGGAAAAGGAGGAATGTCTGAGTAGAGGACAGACATCAGAGAGGATGCTAATGGAAGCCTAGGACACATGTAAAACTGGAGAGACGCTCTGGAGTAAAAGGGCCTCAGGGGACATCAGGGTGCAGGGAAAGTGGTGGCCAGATCATCGTGGGCCTCACAGGCTGAAATAATTAAACTTTGTCCTTGTGGAAGTGGGCAGCCACCAAAGAATTTTGAGCTGGGACATAGCATTATCACACTGGTGTTTAAAAAGTCTGCAGAGGAGGGAATAAACCAGAGGTAAAATGTGGAATATGGGAGAGGCTTGGGAAGAGTGAATTCAGAAAGATCACTAAGGAATTTGTATCGGTTAGCTATGACTGTGTAACAAATAACCGCCAAGCCTCATGGATTAAACAACAACCAGTTATTATTGCTCGCAAGAGTTAGTCAGTGTGGCAGTTTTGCTCTTCTGGCCCAGGCTTCTTTGATCTCAGCTAGATGATTTCCTCCTATCTACATCCAGCTGGCAGGTCATCTGGGCACCAGCTAGTCCAAAGTAGCCTCACTCATTGGTCTGGCACTGAGAAGGGTAACTTGACCACATGTCCATCACTGTCCCACAGACTAGACCAGGTTTGTTTATATGATGGTGGCAAAGTTGCAAGAAAAGAAGGGGAAGTGTGCAAAACTGCCTGAGGCCTGGGCTTGGAACTCCACACTATTTCTGCTGCATTCTATCAGCCAAAGCAAGTCACAAAGCCCGCCCAGATTCAAGGGATGGGGAAAGACTTTCCCTCCCATTGGAGGGGCTGCAAAGAACTGTGGCTATTCTACAATTGCCTGGAGGCAGTAACTGTAGAATAGGCAAGAGATGAGAATTATGGGCTTTCCTTCACTTACCCCCATTCCACAAATAATCACTGAGAGCCTACTAGAAAGTGGGCCTCCTTCTAGGCCTGGAGATGCAGTGGAGGAGCAAACACACAAACACACACACTCACATGCATGTGCACACACATAGAGTCTCTGCCCTTAGGGATCTTACCTTCAATAACAGTCATGGGTCAGGGTCCCCACTGGGAACATATGGTACACTCAAACTGGAGTATTCTGAGGAATGTTCAATAAGGACACAAATTGCTATGGTGCAAAAAGGCTATAGGGGAATGTTGAAGACCTTGACCATTCCAGCAGTCTCAACATATTATGGTCATTTCCAAGGGTCCACCCCTCTAGCTGTTAGCTGTGAAGAAAACAAAGCAACTTAATGAAAGTTAATTCATCAAAAGTCAATGCACTGAGAGGTCACATTGCTGAAAGTCAAATCATAGAGAAACACAATTTGCTGGATTTACCTTATCTCTTTTAACTATTTATGAACAATGTACATTTTTGTGCATAGAATGGAATGGTTCTAACAGCTTTGATCAGTTTCTAAGTTCTTCATCATGTCTGCGTAGTGAATTCTGTAGAATGTTTTTTTTGTTGTTGTTCCTTCTGCTTCAGTTCCCTGTTGTTATAGCTGGAGGTTAGTAAACAGAGAGAAGCCTCAGCCAAGTGGCATAAAATATACTTTTATCCACAAAAAGAATATATATATCTTTCCCTTTCCAAATCCATTTTATTCCAGAAATTTATGCATACAACAGGAAATAGGATTTGGATAGCAAGCGATATAGCAACACATTTATCGAATTTATTCATTCAAGCGTTTGGAAAACAGGAGTCTGGATAGCAAAGGTTCAGATAGTGAGAGGGATTCCTGCACATTCACAGACTGGGTTTCTTTTGTTAACATATTTTTATTCAAAAATGCATTTACCAGTCTTTGCTTTTTGATGAATTGACCTTGAGCTGACAATGTGACTTTCATTCATGGCATTTCTGAGCCCTCATTCCTGGCCAGGACACAGAGGTACCACATCCCACTGCACCCTGCCCCAACTCACAGGAGAGATGGTCTGGGATGCTCTTGGAATTTTGCTGTGACTTTCCCAAAATCTACAGTAAGTTGGACAAGTCCCTGTCCCTCTCTGGCCTCAGTTTCACCATCAGTGAAATGAGGGGATGAACCAGATTAAGGGCTCTCTAACTACATGGCTGCACTTCAGAACCCCCTTCCCTGGGGAAACATCCCCCACCCGGGTCCCTGGATGAGGAGGGACCTCATCCAGGTTCTGCTGAGGAGGCCTAGGGACAGCATTTCCACATATTTCCTGAATGATTCCTCAGCAGCCATCCCAGCCCAAGCCACTTTCCTGAGCATGGAAGCCTCCAGAATTGGTGGCCAGATCTACCAACCTTGTGGCTGTGCAATTCACCTCATTCAATCCTCATGGCAGCCCAGGAGACAGACCATCTTATTCCCACTTTGCACATGAAGGGCTGAGTTTCTGAGAGGTCATAACTCATAGGTTTTATGGGGCAGGTGCCCCTGAAGTCAGTGGGTTGGCAGTGTTTGTGCTCTTAGCTACTGTAATGGGTTGAGTAGTATCCCCCAAAGATTCTTGTTCTCTCAGAACCTCAGAATGTGACCTTGGTTAGAAATAAGGTCATTGCAGATTACTCAGTTAAGGATCGCAAGATGAAGCCATCCTGGATTTAGGGTGGCCCCTAAATTCAATGTCTGGTGTCCGTATAAGACAAGGAGAGGACACAGGGAAGAGAAGGGCATATGAAGGTGGAGGCAGAGATTAGAGCGAGCGATGCATCTAGAATCAAAGGAACACCAAGGATTGCCAGCAGCACCAGAAGCCAGGAGAGAGGCGTGGATGGTTTCTCCCTCAGAGTCTGCAGAGAGAACCAACTCTGCCAACACCTTGATTTTAGACTTCTGCCTCTAGAACAATGACAGAATAAATTTCTGTTCTCCTAAGACCCCATGTTTGTGGTGATTTGTGACAGAAGCCCTAGAAAACGAATATAGCCACTAAGTTGGCAGGAAAGTATTTCCTAATCCTCTACATAGCTGTAGATGCAGGGTACCAGGGCTTTGGAAATGAGTGATTTCCACCATCTGACTCTTAATGCCAAACAATGGTGAGTGGGCAAGCTGCCTGCCAAGGTTATGGTGCACTTTCTGCTTTTTCAAGAAGACCAGGGAACTTTTAAAATTAATAATATTATCTTCCAAGCCAGGCACAGTGGCTTGCACTTATAATCCTAATGCTTTGGGAGGCCAAGATAGGAAGATCTCTTGAGTCCAGGAGTTGAAGGTTGCAATGAGCTAAGATTACACCAATGTACTGCAACTGGGGTGACACAGCAAGACCCCACACACCCCCCAAAAAAATCTTCCTAAGTTAAGCACTTGGTCAGCGCTAGATACTTGGCCACACTCACCCTAATCCTTACAAAGTCTCCGCAAGGAGACCCTCCTCTCCCCATGAGGACACCACAGCTCCAGGGAGCCCTGCTTGGGCCACATCTCATGGCACATAGTTTAGGTGGCCCAGCCAGGATTTGAACGCATGCCTGCCCAACTCCAAAGTCTCCTTTTTCCAGCCGTTCTCCCTTGCATTTTCACATGTTCGGTTTTAGTACTTATCACTTTCCCGCAGCCTATGGCAGAGTTAATTAGTGAGCTTATCGCCTGAAACTTGAATGCGAAAACGTGGCAGTGTTCCTTATGATTTTTTGCCAAAACCCTCCAGAAAACCTCTCCCCTCAGAAGCAGTCCAAGCAAATGCTGCTCTGAGAAAGATTTTGAGCCCTTCAAAGTTTTGGTGCGTATGCTGGGGTTTTCAACAGAAATGTAGAAAACCTCAAAACTGGCTCTGCAGTCCTTGAAATCAGTGACACCTGTCAGGCTCATAGGTCTTTCTCGTGGTTTCTGTCAGCAGCTGTCTTCCTCTTCACTGTCACTTGGGCAATCCCTGGGAATCCAGCTGAGGAATTTGTCACTTAATTATTCCTTGCAGCTGCTGAGATGGTGAGAACACAGTCCTCTGTTGGGCTGTATCCATTTCCTGTGGCTGCTGTGACAAAGTTCCACAAATGACAGCAATGTGTTCTCCCACAGTTCTGAGGCCAGAAGGCAGAGATCGAGGCTTCAGTAGGGATGCAGTGCCCCTGCAGAGGCTCTGAGGGGAGTCCCTTCCACACGCCTCTCCTGGCCTCTGGCAGCTGCCAGTGCTCCTTGGCTTGTGGCCACATCACTACACAGTCTCTGCCTCCACCTTCACAGGCCTTCCCCTATGTGTGCATCCCAAAACTCCATCTTCCACACTCTTACAAGGACATGTGTGATTGCATTTAGGACCCAGGTCCTCCTCTCAACATCCTTAACCTAATCATATGTTTGCCATTTGAGTAATATTTGCACACTCCAGGATGAGGACATGGATGTATATTTGTGGGGCCACCACTCAGCCCACTGCACTGGACTAGAGATAAGCATCTGTTTTCTCATATGCTTTGATAAACACTTTGGCCTCCTCTACCAAAAACAGTTCATTCAAGTTAGATCCTAGTCTATTGGACACCTACTTACTGTCTGCCAGTCACTGTGCTAGGTCTAAGCTACAGAGATGAGCAGAGGACAGCCACCAGACCCTTGGGAGAAAGATTGGCGTAAAATCAAATAAGAGTAATAATTGACATATTGCCAAGCCATCCCATCTGCCTGGTGTGTCAGATAAGAGTCCCAGAGCAGGAAATGGTTGGCCGTGGTCTAGCAAGGTGAGCAGGGAGGAGTTCACTGGGCAAATGTGAGGAGGGGGCATTGTAAGAGGAAGGAGGAGCACAGGAGCCCAGGGCCAGAGGCAGGAGACTGACACTGTGCCTGGAATTGGGAACCAGCAGCTGGTGAAAGTGCAAAGGTAGACAGAAATTAGAACACAGAAGGCCTTAATGTGTAGAACTGCCCTGAAGCCAGTGGGAAGCTACTGTTGGGTTTTAAGCAGGAGGCATGGACTGACCAGGTTTGCATGTGAGAATTGATTCTAGAAGCTGGGTGGAGACGGAGGTTGATGCTGAGACCTGAGGCTGGAGACCACTCCCCCGTTCCATCCACTTCTCAGCCTCCGTTTTCTCTGTGGAAAAGTCCAGATCCCGACTTATACTGTCTCTGTCTTACGGATTAGTGTGAGAGTCAAATGAGATCATTATTGCCAATAGGCTCTGTCAATACATAGAATTTAGTTGACCATTTTCATTGTCTTCACTTGTGGGTTAAATAAACACTAAAATAAAAACATCAGGGAGCCTGGCTGAGCAGGGAATAACCTCTTGGAGGAAGGAAAACATTCCCCTTTATATGTCAGCAACTTTGACCCTAGAGGGAATCAGAACCCATGCCTTTGGGGGGTGTTCCTGCAGACACAGAGCTGTTCTCCCCCTGGGAACCTCACCACTGCTCAAAATGTAATGCAAACATGAACTGACTTAGTTATCTCAATGTTCAAACTTGAAAAAAAATAAACATTATGTTCCAAAATCTTCAGCATTCGTCACAAAATTGCTGAGGGG